GCAGCCCGCCCAGAGCGACGGTCTCACAGGTTCCGGCGCCGTCGAGCGCCCAAGCCTCCTGTTGGCCGCCAGCTGTGTCCGCGACGCGCTGGGTCGGGAGGAGGAGACCCGAGGCGCCGGTAAGTCCCCCGCTGCAGGTGGCCCGGAGGGCAGGGGTGAGGACGGGGACGTGTACTGAACTTTGGGAGGTTTGCGGGGCTGGAGTTTTGTTTCAGAGATAGCCAGATCGAGATCAGAACGTTTTCCAGAGAGCCCAGGTTTCCACTTGTGGCTGGGCGACCCGGTCCGGAATTCATCCTTTCTCGGCCCTCAGCTTCCTCCGGGCGGGGTTCCGATGGGGCAGCTAAGTTCCGCGCCTCCTGCCGGTGCCAGATACTGGCGTGTCGACCCGCGCTGCGGTTGGCTTCTTGCTCCACAGCGCTATGCGCGCGGCGGCTCCGAGGGCTCCTGGTCTCTCTCAGCCAACGGCCTTCTGGGGCCGCCGCCTCCCTCTAGAGCTGCTCGGGTCCCATTGCAGAGAGTCCCGCAGCGCCCGCCGGCAGCCACGGCACTTCGCAATAACCAACTTCCCCGCCGCCGGCGCGTCCCGCCAGCCTGCCCTCGGCCGCAGGCGACTGGACGGCGGTTACGGGGCGGTCCCAGCGCCACCACGACTGGCTGTCGGCTCCGCCAGTCATGGGCTGATGACGCCCCGGGGCTGGCTCCGCCCCTAGCGGCAGCCCCGCCTCCCCTCCAGAGCCTGGTCGGCTTAGCCCTGCTTTCCGCCTCACTCGTTGAGCAGGTCCGTGAATTGTCAGCGCGCTGTGGGCGACTGTGTGGCCGCGGCGGCCGCCAGGCTTGCCGCACTCCCCCTGAGGTGCCCGCCGGAACCAATGTGCCCTGGTCCACTGGGCCGTGAGCAGCCACCGACTGGGGGCAACTTGGCACTTAGAACCGCAGCAGGGACGTCGGTTTGCTATCGGGACTCGGCGAGGACGGTGAGTGGCCGCGCGCCGGGCTAGCGGCTCCTCTCGGCGCGGTTCGGCGGCGGCGAGAGGGGACGGGACGCGTCCTGGCGCTCGGCGGTCCGTTCGTCCGAGCGTGACCGCTGTGGGGAGGTCAGGGCTGGGCGGGATTTACTCCGTGCCAATATCCCCACTCCCGAACTTCTTCTTGTCAAAGCATCCCAACTCCGCCCGGGACGCGGTTCCAGTCCGCACCAACTTGGCGTAATTGACATGGGTAGGTGGGGCCGGGACGCGTCCCCTGCCCCTCTGCGGCAACGACATGGAGCGCTGGGGCGGCCTCCGCGCCCGCGGCGTGCGGACCGCGGTTCCTGAAAAATTACCCGCGCTGTGCGGTACGGTAAGACCCGGCGTCCGCGTCTGGATCTCAAGGCTGAGCGAGCGCTCATCGGGCTCAAGGTGGGTCTCAGCGCCAGAGAACTGGAGTACCAGCCCAAGTAAACTGTTTTCTGATCTCTCTTAGATGGAAATCCTGTATGAATGTGGAAGCCATTAGCAGAGTAATTGCTGTCTGTTACCATGACAACCAGCCGCTGCAGTCACCTGCCCGAAGTCCTGCCAGACTGCACCAGCTCAGCTGCACCCGTGGTGAAGACGGTGGAGGATTGTGGCAGCCTAGTGAATGGGCAGCCGCAGTATGTCATGCAAGTTTCAGCCAAGGACGGGCAGCTGCTGTCAACAGTAGTGCGGACTCTTGCCACCCAGAGGTAGTACCACAATTAAAATAAATGAATCTGTAGTGACCAGCAGGTGCCCCTCCTTCTCTTGCAGCCCCTTCAATGACCGGCCGATGTGCAGGATCTGCCACGAGGGCAGCAGCCAAGAGGACTTGCTCTCTCCATGTGAATGTACAGGGACCTTGGGGACAATTCATCGGAGCTGCCTGGAGCACTGGCTGTCATCCTCAAACACCAGCTACTGTGAACTCTGCCACTTCAGGTTTGCAGTCGAGCGCAAACCCAGGCCGTTAGTGGAGGTCAGTAAGTGGGGCACGTCCTGAAAACTTAGCCCTCAATTCTTTGCCTCACTTTTTTTGACAGGTGCAGCAGATTTGGGGGAAGATAAGAAAACACCCCTGTCAGGTCTTCAGGCTTTGCCGTCCTCCTCATTCTTCATGGAATGTATGTTTCTGTGGCGTGCCTCACCACTGCCCCTTGCTCTTCTCTGTCTCCCTTTACCTGGCAGTGGCTGAGAAACCCTGGCCCCCAGCATGAGAAGCGGACTCTGTTTGGCGACATGGTGTGCTTCTTGTTTATAACTCCCCTGGCCACCATCTCGGGCTGGCTGTGCCTGCGGGGCGCCGTGGACCACCTGCACTTTAGTAGTCGGCTGGAAGCCGTCGGACTGATTGCACTCACTGTCGCACTCTTCACTATTTACCTCTTTTGGACACTAGTAAGTATGGGCCGTGGCTGGGGTTCAGGCCACTTTTCTCTTACTTTTCCTCTCCCATCCCCAGGTGTCATTTAGGTACCACTGTCGATTGTACAACGAGTGGCGTCGGACCAATCAGAGGGTGATTCTCCTCATTCCAAAGTCTGTCAATGTACCTTCTAACCAGCCGTCCTTGCTGGGCCTCCATTCGGTCAAGAGGAACTCAAAGGAGACAGTTGTTTGATGTTTGTATGGTTGGTTGGTTGTTTGATTCATTGTTTGGGGTTTGGAAGTGTCTGCACTGGGGTCATGCACTGAGCGACCCCCAAGCCCTTCCTTAAGCCTGTGGGTCTAAGAACATCCAGAGCATATTAGCACATCACTCCAAGCAACAACCTCCGCCAGAAGAAAGCAAATGCTGTTTTACTTCAAATGATGGATGCTGCAATCATATGATATTTGCTAAGCTGCCAAACATGTTTATTTAGCAGATACTGTATGGAATTTTCTGAACACCTCTTTAACGTATGAGGAAGGTTGTCCTGCTACGGATGCAATTCAATTCTTCCTTTTTTATTACTATTTCAAACACACACACATATATATATATATTAAACTTAGATGATAATCAAAATCAAAAAGTCAACGTAAAAACTGGTTTCTTGGTTTGGTTGGGTCTTATTTGAGTTAGTTTGTTTCTCAGTTTCTCGTATGGATTCTTTGGGGTACTTTGGTAGCCTGAGTGGTCTTTTTCATCTCTTTCGCGTCCATTACTCAAGGAGACAGCATAACAGATGCAGAACAAGTCATATTTGAAGAATGTTTTGTACTAAACTTCATTTAATTATTCAGTTTTTAAAGGGAAAAAGGGCGTGAGCTCACACAGTGAGCTGTTTATTTAAATATCATTAAGGAGAAAAAAAAATATGGTGAGAAGCTCGCTCCTTTCAACTTGTTTGGTACTGACAGCTGATAGAAGCTATTTTCTAATAATAAACATCCAGTGTGTGAAAGACAAAACCCACTGATTGCAATACTCTTTTTTTAATGATAAAACCTGTGAAGTTTCCCAAAGCAGGTTTTAAAAGGAAAAAAAGGAAAAGCAAAAAGGTTGCTGTTCTCACTCCCATCTCATTTAGTGCATGTCTTAATTCGGGATTCGTAATGAATTGGAGGATCATTAGACATTTCTAGGAACCCTAGACCTGTTTTGCATGTCAATTAGCATTCCCATTGCTCTATTGAATTTCTAGCTTGACAGGTAGATGTGGCAAAAAAAAAAAAAAAAAAAAAAGCCTGTCCTAGCAGCCCTGCACTTATTCTAAGACCCCTTTGTCTGATTCTTTAAAAAGGAGCCCCACACAGTGCCTTCCCCCAACCATGAGCCAATTCTGTCACAGTCCGAAATAGACTTTTTCTAAGGGTTTCGTGTCCCTCTTTTATCCGTCGCAGTGTAAAGGGTCTGATCCGCAGCCTGCATTGTGCGCGCACCGAGGCAGGAGCGGATGTCTTCTGAGGAGAGCGCTGGCTGGGGTTGACTCTCAGGCTCCCGGCTGTCCGCCCGCCCACACGCAGCGAGGAGGGGCGGAGCCCTGCTTCCGGAATGCTTAAAATATGGAATTCTAGAACATGACCCACATTCTGAGTATCACTCCAGCATCTGCCTTGTGTTCCAAGTGGGAAAACGAGAAGTGCAAAGGAACAGGCAGCGAGGAGGGTAGCGATTTTTGTCTGCAAATTGATGGAGCTGATGCAGGTGTCCCCTTTGTAGGCGAGCCCTCCATTCACTGGCTGCTCCCAGCGCTGCCTGGGGAGGGAAACAGCTGTACTGCTCTCCGCTGCAAAACTCAGATGTGCTTTATGGCTTGTGACAATAGATTTCCTCCCCACCACGCTTCACTGGGACACTTCAATTCCAGTAATATATGTCTCAGCCCTTCTGTTTACTGCGCCCTGCTCACCCCCCTGGGCTGTCATTAGCTGCACCACCATCAACCGTTTCTTAATTGACCTTTTTAAAATGCTGGACATCACCGGCTGCACGCAGCTGCCACACATTAAATTTCCAGAGCAAAGAGTCCAACTTGGTAGCTGGTGAATTGCAGCCCTGTAATATACTTAATAAATGACGTCCACCCAGCCTTAGTCCCTGAGCTGTCAGGTGAACCCGTGACACGTCTCAACTGAATGGCACAACATTCATGAGAGGACCATACCCCTTCTCCCTGTTTCTTGCATGAATTAAGGAAGCAGCGGATTTCCAGGATGATTTCCTGTCAAGGTTGGCTGCAGAGAATTCCTGCCATCTTGGTTCATGAGATGAGATATGACATCATCAAAGGCAGCCAGGTCCCAGGCCGTTCAATGGGGATCCTGCATTAGGAAGGGTTTGCACATTAAAACTGTGCCTGTGCCACACCTCTTTCCTTCGTGTTTGCATCCCTGCCCTGTGAAGTAAAACAGAGTCCAAGATGCAAGGAGTAGATTGTGTGTGGGGTGGTGAAAGGACACCCCTGGCAGCCAGGCAGAGCATCAGTGCCTCCCTTCCCAGGTCACCAGCTTGGGACCTCCTTGTGAGAGGCTCTGATCTCCATCAGCATCAGGGCCCATAGGGGATTCTGAACTCTTGGAGGATATTTCATCCCCTCCAAGCCTTGCCCCATGGAAAGGGCTACACCTCCTGCAGGAAGGGGTGCCTTTTGTTAACAGGTATTAATGGGTACAGAGGCACCATGCAGCCTACCAGCACCCTTGCTAGCCTAGTCCTCTTCCTGTGCTTCTTTTTGAAAGATCAAGAATGAAGAGGAAGAGATGAGGAGTGGGGGTCCTTTACCTAAAGGACCCTCGTGGTTCATTGCTTCTCTTTAACTGACTTTTTAAAAAAACTCCCTCTTCCACACTCCTTGCTGTGATTCTGTCCTAATCATTTTTCTTGAGAATGTCATGTAGAGATAAATGTGTGTCACAGTGAAGCCAGAAGGTGAATTAACAACTAAGACAAATCCAGCATGCTCTTGCCTGCCCTGCATATGTGCTCATTTGGGGAAGGACGGAGGACACAGAGCATCGACACAAATTCTACAGCTCCTCAGAGAACACAGCAGAGACTCAGATGAGCTGTAAAATCCATTAAGGAAAAATAAATGGCATGATTTGGAAGTTACTTTGATTTGTCTTTCATTGTCCTAGTCTCCC